GCTGCAGGGCGGGGTCCCCGGGGTCCCTCGCGGCCCAGTGCGCATCCGCGGCTCCGCGGCCGGGAGGAGCGCAGACGGCGGCGGGCGCGGGCCGGAGTCCGAGGCTGCGCGGGCCCGGCCACCTGGGCCGGCAGCGACTGCGCCGCGCTCCCCCTCCCGCCGCCTCCCCCGAGGAGCCGGCGCCGAGCCGAGCGGGCGGGCGCGCGCCTCCAGGCCGGAGCAGCGGCGTCCCGCGGGCGGCGAGGCGCGCAGCGTCGCCGGCCCCACCTGTAGGCGCGGCAGCCACCGGCACCGGCACCGACACCGGCAGCGGCGGCCCAGCGTGGGCAGCCCAGGGGCGCGGTGGGCCCGGACCTAGTCCCGGCCGCGGCGGCGGAGGCGCGGGCTGCTGGGAGCGCAGAGGCCGGCACCGTCCGGTGGGGACCGGCCCGCCAGCCCCGGGCCGCGCAAGTTCGATCGCCGCGGGCTCGGCCGGGCCGCGCGGACCCCGGCGGCGGCGATGGTGCGGCAGCCCCGCGCCCGGCGCGCAGCCCCGGCCCCGAGCCTGGCCCGCCGCGGCGGCGGTGGCGGCGGCGGCGCGGCGGCCCCCTGAGCCCCGGGCCGGAGCGAGCGCGGGCGGCGGAGGAGGCGGCGGCGGCGGAGGAAGAGGAGGAGGAGGAAGGCGACGCCGAGCAGCGGGCGGTGGGGGCCGACAGGCGGAGGAGGGGGCCGGGGCCGCGCCGGACCCCCCCCCCCCCCGCGCCGCCCGGCCGTTGCGCAATCCGCGGCCCGCCGTCCGGGCCCTGCTGGCGGTGCGGCTCCGGGGGCGGCGGCGGGGCTGATTCATGGGGCCGCGGCGGCCGCCCCCCGGCGCCCCGCAGCCAGCGATGGTGGCCGAGTGGTCGGAGCGGCGGCCGCCGCGGCCCGAGACTTTCTGCTAACCTCCCCGCCCCCGCCCGCCCCCTCCGCGGCGCCCCCCTCCCCCCGCCCGCTCCCCTCCCCCCTGCCCAGAAAGACACAAATCGCCTCCCGGAGTGGCGCCTCCAGTCGCGGCGGAGCGCGGCGTTGGCGGCGGATGGAGGGCGCGAGCGGGCGGCCGCGGAGGCTGCACCCGGCGGGGCGCTGATGCGGCGCCTGGACCTTCGCTGCGCGACTTCGGGGGCGTCGGCCGAGTTGGGACTCCGCGATGCAGCTCCTGAAGGCGCTCTGGGCACTGGCAGGGGCCGCGCTCTGCTGCTTCCTCGTCCTAGTGATCCACGCGCAGTTCCTCAAAGAAGGTAATTGTCCCCGGGCGCGCGGACCGGTCCTCGGCCGCTCAGTCGCTTCTGCTCCTCTCTGCAGGTCAGCTGGCCGCCGGCACCTGTGAGATTGTGACCTTGGACCGGGACAGCAGCCAGCCTCGGAGGACGATCGCCCGGCAGACCGCCCGCTGTGCGTGTAGAAAGGGGCAGATCGCCGGCACCACGAGAGCCCGGCCCGCCTGTGTGGACGGTAAGCACCCGTGGCCCCAGGACCCCTCCGGGCACGCTGATTGCCTCTCTCTTTTCTCCCACAGCAAGAATCATCAAGACCAAGCAGTGGTGTGACATGCTTCCGTGTCTGGAGGGGGAAGGCTGCGACTTGTTAATCAACCGGTCAGGCTGGACGTGCACGCAGCCCGGCGGGAGGATAAAGACCACCACGGTATGTGGCCCTCGGCTTTCTCGTGGGTGTGCAGGCTCACCCTCTCTCTCTCTTTGCTCCTCAGGTCTCCTGACAAACACAGCCCCTGAGGGGCCCCGGGAGTGGCCTTGGCTCCCTGGAGAGCCCACGTCTCAGCCACAGTTCTCCACTCGCCTCGGACTTCACCCGTTCTCTGCCGCCCGCCCACTCCGTTTCCCTGTGGTCCGTGAAGGACGGCCTCAGGCCTTGGCATCCTGAGCTTCGGTCTGTCCAGCCGACCCGAGGAGGCCGGACTCAGACACATAGGCGGGGGGCGGCACCTGGCATCAGCAATACGCAGTCTGTGGGAGCCCGGCCGCGCCCAGCCCCCGCCGACCGTGGCGTTGGCCCTGCTGTCCTCAGAGGAGGAGGAGGAGGAGGCAGCTCCGGCAGCCACAGAAGGCTGCAGCCCAGCCCGCCTGAGACACGACGCCTGCCCCAGGGGACTGTCAGGCACAGAAGCGGCCTCCTCCCGTGCCCCAGACTGTCCGAATTGCTTTTATTTTCTTATACTTTCAGTATACTCCATAGACCAAAGAGCAAAATCTATCTGAACCTGGACGCACCCTCACTGTCAGGGTCCCTGGGGTCGCTTGTGCGGGCGGGAGGGCAATGGTGGCAGAGACATGCTGGTGGCCCCGGCGGAGCGGAGAGGGCGGCCGTGGTGGAGGCCTCCACCCCAGGAGCACCCCGCGCACCCTCGGAGGACGGGCTTCGGCTGCGCGGAGGCCGTGGCACACCTGCGGGAGGCAGCGACGGCCCCCACGCAGACGCCGGGAACGCAGGCCGCTTTATTCCTCTGTACTTAGATCAACTTGACCGTACTAAAATCCCTTTCTGTTTTAACCAGTTAAACATGCCTCTTCTACAGCTCCATTTTTGATAGTTGGATAATCCAGTATCTGCCAAGAGCATGTTGGGTCTCCCGTGACTGCTGCCTCATCGATACCCCATTTAGCTCCAGAAAGCAAAGAAAACTCGAGTAACACTTGTTTGAAAGAGATCATTAAATGTATTTTGCAAAGCCTAAAGTTATATATTTAACAGTTTTTATATGTTGTATATTTGTAGAAAATCCTATTTAACAATTAACGTGGCAGTCCCGGCCGTCCTGAGAGTCGGGCCGAGCCCCGTGTGTTTCTGAAGACTCTGGGGGTGGGACACGGCGGGGAGGTGGTGCCCCGCGGACCCCGGGGTGCCAGGCACGGAAGGCGGGACTCTGGGAGAAGCGTGCGGAGGACCGTGGCGTCGGCGTCCCGGATGTGTCGGTCGTGCCCGGGGAGGCCGGGTTCCCCTCGCTGCGGGCCAGGCTTGGCTCCTGATTCCCTCTCTGGTCCCTGTATTGGTCAACACTTGAGCGTACAATATCTTGAACATGCTTCTTCCAATGGGTTTTGTTTCCCATTTCCTGCCCCTTTCGCCACTCACGGACCTTGAGGCCAGTTGACGGCCCTTCTCCCCACGCCTGTGTCCCCGCGTTCTGAGAAGTCCTCTGTCTTCGTGTCACTAGGTCCAGAAAGTCGCGCCGGGCAGAGGCGCAGGCGGGGCCGGCAGGGCCGAGGAATAAGCGACAATTCTGGTTTTTCTCCCCTGGCCGTCGTTCGCCAGCCTCCTTCATTTTCCTGAGTTCCCGCTGAAGTATATACTACCTATGAGTCCAATTAACATGAGTATTATGCTAGTTCTATCCTACTAAAAAAAACGTAAAAAAATAACTATATAGAAGCTGTTCCAGCAACCATAGACTGAAGATACGAAAGAAAATCCATTTATTTAAGACCTGTTCCGGTATCCATGAGGACATAATTTACCTTTCAGTCACCACAAATTTATAGGCATTTGTATCCTGGACTAAAAGAAGGGGCTGAGGTTGGGTTTGTCATCACAGAGGGGGTGGGCCTGGAAAGGGTCCTTCCCAAGCTGCCCCGGCTCCGGCGGCCCGGGCCGGCAGCCTCTGCCAGCCAGCGTCCTCACGGCCTCCCCCTCGCCTGTTTCTTTTGAAAGCAAGTGTAGACACCTTCGAGGGCAGAGATCGGGAGATTTAAGATGTTACAGCATATTTTTTTTTCTTGTTTTACAGTATTCAATTTTGTGTTGATTCAGCTAAATTATGAAAAATAAAGAAAAACTCCTTTGATAAGCATGGCTTTTGTTCCCTGGGCGTGGTGTCCT